GACGGCCTTTATCTCTTCTCCCCTGATCCTTATCCGACACCCCAACTCTTCTGCAGACTCCAGTTCCTTCCCAGTGCCCTGGGTCCTTCAGGGTCCTTGGGATGAGACATCTCCGAACACGAGCTTTTCTCAGCTGGCGTCTGAGGGTGATGGCGTTCTGCCCACAGGCATCCGCCTGCACAGGCCTCCCTGACAAGAGGGGCTGAGGGGGAAAGGAGTGAGACAGAAAACCAGCAGGGCCCCGGGGACCGAGCCCTGGAGAAGCGCCAGTTCCCGCCCAGATGAGGGCCGACACCTCGGAAGGACCGGCCTGGGGGGTCGCCCTCCCCAGGCCCTCTGCCTCCCATCGTGGCATGGACTGCACCTTTGGTGTCCTTCCCTCCCATGGCCTCTGAGTCCCTGAACACTGGCTCATACCTGCTCCACCCAGATACAGCACAGAGGAGAGACCCGGGCAGCCTCTAAGGGCAGTGCCTTGAGGGCCAGTGCCTGGTGCACCTGCCGCACAGGGCACAGGACACAAAGGGCTGGGTGATCCATTCAGGCTCTCTCAGGGCCCGCGTCGAGCTCGGCCTGGGTCCCAGGAAGGCTGCCAGGCACCAGGTGCTGCCTGAGTCCGAAGGAGGCCCTGACTCCAGGTCGCCCACGGCAGGAGTGGGCCCCACGGAGCTTCTGTGGACCCTTGACCCGCCACCCTCAGGTGGAAGCCATCAGGCTGCGCTGGATAAGCCAGCCTCTCCCCACCTCTGCCATTCAAGTCGGTGCCAGTGCTGACTGGAGAGATCCCAGAGATAACTGTGAAATGCCTGTCACTGTTCTCAGCTTCGTTTATGTAGGCTGCAGAGCCAAGACAGCAAATACTGCACATCCGGGAGCCTCCCCAAGGCCGGCCCTGGGCCTTCCCCCAGGAAGAGCCCCACGGCCAGCTCCTTCCTGTTCCCCTGGCGGCCCCTCGCTTCTTCCTTCTGGATGGGGGCCCAGGGGGCCCAGGAGAGTATAAAGGCGATGTGGAGGGTGCCCGGCACAACCAGACGCCCAGTCACAGGCGAGGTAAGGTGCTTGGCTCCATGGGTGGGGCCCGGTTGGAGTCAGGAGGCCTCTCTTCTTCCCACAGAGCCCTGGGATGCACCGGCCAGAGGCCATGCTGCTGCTGCTCACGCTTGCCCTCCTGGGGGGCCCCACCTGGGCAGGGAGTAAGTCAGTGGGGTCTGCCCTCAATCTCCCCTTTTCTTCCCTTTGGGTCTCTCTTTTCTTCAGAGATGTATGGCCCTGGAGGAGGCAAGTATTTCAGCACCACTGAAGACTACGACCATGAAATCACAGGGCTGCGGGTGTCTGTAGGTCTTCTCCTGGTGAAAAGGTGAGTAGGGCTATGGTCATGGGCCCAGCGCCTCTGGACGTCCAAAGCTTTGCCTCTCTCCCAGTGTCCAGGTGAAACTTGGAGACTCCTGGGACGTGAAACTGGGAGCCTTAGGTGGGAATACCCAGGAAGTCACCCTGCAGCCAGGCGAATACATCACAAAAGTCTTTGTCGCCTTCCAAGCTTTCCTCCGGGGTATGGTCATGTACACCAGCAAGGACCGCTATTTCTATTTTGGGAAGCTTGATGGCCAGATCTCCTCTGCCTACCCCAGCCAAGAGGGGCAGGTGCTGGTGGGCATCTATGGCCAGTATCAACTCCTTGGCATCAAGAGCATTGGCTTTGAATGGAATTATCCACTAGAGGAGCCGACCACTGAGCCACCAGTTAATCTCACATACTCAGCAAACTCACCCGTGGGTCGCTAGGGTGGGGTATGGGGCCATCCGAGCTGAGGCCATCTGGGTGGTGGTGGCTGATGGTACTGGAGTAACTGAGTCGGGACGCTGAATCTGAATCCACCAATAAATAAAGGTTCTGCAGAATCAGTGCATCCAGGATTGGTCCTTGGATCTGG